GAGACCAGCCTGGAAAACATAGGGAGACCCTGTCTCTACAAAAAATTTAAAAATTAGCCAGATGTGGTGGTGCACGCCTGTAGTCACAGCTACTCCGGAGGCACAGGTGGGAGGATCTCTTTAGCCTGGAAGTTCGAGGCTGCAGTGAGCCGTGATAGTGCCACTGCACTCCAGCCTGGGCCACAGAGCGGGACCCTGTCTCAAAATAAAATGAAATAGAAAATAAAGACGGCTCCTGCACCCAACGCGCGGGGTGGGAAGGGGCGGGAGCGGACTGCAGATGCATCACGATTCGAAGTGTGTGTCCTCACACAACTCTGCTCTTGAGTTCGTATTTTTAAAATTGACCACGACGCTCCTCCTCGGGGATGGGCGCAGGGAAGGGAGGCTTGTGGAAGACAAATTCGCTCATTTCCAAAAACTTATTTTTCACCGTTTCCTGAAATCTGAACACTTCCCAGCCCAACTCTCACCTCTGAGCGCCGAGCACTAGAAGCTAGGGAGAAGCAAGGTGTCGGTGGCATCCCACCACTCAGGAGGGCTCGCTCCAGCGTCCCTGGGACCCCTGACCCCGGATATCCTCCACCTTGCCTCGCCCCGGCTTCTTTTCCTACACTGGCCCCTGCTCCTTCCCCGTGACCCCCGCAATCCCCGCACAGCAGTCCCCATGCCCCCGTCCCAGGCAAGCCAGCCCTCTCGCCTCTCCCTCCTTCCGGGTCCCGAGGCCAACCCCCTCCCCGATTCGGCCCGTTCCGAACCCCCAGCCCCGCCATTGTCCTCTTGCAGCCGCACCTCTCCATTGTCCGCCCCGCCCTCTCCGAGGTAGAATCCGCTTTCCGCAGGGCGCCGCTCCGCTCCCACCCTCGGATTGGCTCCTGCGGCCCCACGCGCGAGGCCCGGGAAGGGGAGAGGGCGCGCACCCCGCCCCTGCCCGCAGCCGGCCGGGGGCGGGGTCTCTGCTGACTCCGCCCCGTCCGGGCGGGGCCGCGCAGGCTGGCGCTGGGGCGCTGGGCGGCGCTGTTTCGGCTGAGCTCGGGCTGCGGCTCCGGTGGGGGTGGGTGGCGGGGATGACAGCGGAGGTGGCAGCGGCGCGGCGCTGAGCGAGCGGCGAGGGAGCAGGGGAAGAGGAGGAAGTGGAGCCGCGGCCGGGAGCTCGGGAGTCGGCCGCCGCGCCGAGGTTCGCCCCGTTTTGCAGAGAGAGCCGAGTCGCCTAACGCCGCCGTACCGGTCCGTGGTTGCAGGGTCGCTCCGCGCCTTTCCGTCAGTGAGGGTCGGAACCCCAGCTCCAGGGCTAGCGCAGTGTGGCCCCAGGCCCTCGCCTCCGGTGCACGGGACCCCGGACCCCCCCAGCCTCTGGCTTCACGAGACCCCAACCTTCAGTTGGAACAGCTTGGAACAGCGCGAGCGCCCGGGAAGCCCTGGCCGGGTCGTGCGCTCGGTGAGGGGTCCTAGGCGGGCAGGACAGTCGGACCGAACCGCCGGGCTGGTGCCGCGAGCCCAGGCTGTCACCTTCGTCCCGCCTCAGGTGAGGGGTTCAGCGCCTGCCCCGAAGATAACACAGGGGTCCCCTTCTGTCCCGGCGGCCTGCGAGAGCCAAGGCTGCAGGTGAGAGCCCCGGATGCGCGGCAGGAGCGGTCTTTTGAGACAGAGTTTCGTTCTTATTGCCCAGGCTGGAGTGCAATGGCGCGATCTTCACTCACTGCAGCCTCCGCCTCCCAGGTTCAAGCGATTCTCCTGCCTCAGCCTCCCAAGTAGCTGGGATTACAGGCAAGTGCCACCACACGCAGCTAATTTTGTATTTTTAGTAGAGATGGAGTTTCGCTATGTTGGTTAGGCTGGTCTCAAACTCCTGACTTCAGGTGATCCGCCTGCCTCAGCCTCCCAAAGTGCTGGGATTATAGCTGTGAGCTACCGCCCCCCAGCCTAAAAGCTTGCAATTTCTATAGCATTTTCACTTAGCACCTCCCCCAACAACTTCCACCTAGCAACCTCCATTTACCCCAAACCACAGACCTCAATCCTCTGTTTGGCCCGCAAGTTCCATAGGATGGGCCAAGAGCTCAGATGTTCCTCATAGATAAGGAGTGGATCTCCGGGTTGGCTACTCCCAGATTCCTTAGCTTAGAACCAAACTGCATTGAGGTGCGCCTGCCATACAAGGTCATTCTCAGGGCTTGCTCAAGTCCAGGTATCACTGTCCAACGTGTCTACCATACAGAAGACAGAAAACTTATGTTGATCCTGGCTTTGTCACTTACTGGCAGGATGACCCTGGAAGAATCATTTTATCTCTTTGAGCACGAGTTGTTTCTCCTATAAAATGCATTTGTAGGAAGGACTTCCTGGGATTACCTGAGAAGCAAATAAAATTACTGGTATGTGGAGCACAGTGCCTACCGTAAACTAAGCACTCAAGAGCTGTTGGTGCATGCACTTGCTGGGGAGCTGACCCCTGCCTCCTGCCCCTTCCTTCACTGGCTGGTCCACGCTCCCTGTCTCCCAGTCTGCTCCCCTTGCCCCACCAGGCCCAGGCTGAGACAGAGGACAGAGGAGGCCTGCACATGTAATCATGGGCATCCCTTCAAACTGCTCTTCTTTAAGACCAGAGGAGGCTCTGAGGACTGGACAGAGGAAGACTACAAAAGGGGCCATCAGTGGCAGTGCTTGGTCTCCTTGCCTGGGCACAGCCAGAGAGGGTACATCAACCCAGAGTGACTGGCTCAGGCATTAGGCGTGTGACAAATCAACACGGGATAGTGCAGCACCGAGGGACTAGCAGTGGCTGGGAGCAGTTACCACTCAGGGCTGAAGGAGCAAGGGAAGTGGGCAGCTATAGGGATAGGGGCTGTGGGCCATCAGTACAGGGACCCAGTCAACCCAGGAGACCTCACAGGGGATAAACTTCAACTATCTTTCCTCTTTCCTTCAGTCCCCCATTTATGCTTCCTGTTGGGTGTACCTCTCTGAAAGCCAGCAGCATGGAGCCCATTACATTCCACAGAGGTCAGTTCCCAGGGCCCCAAACAAGGTAGAGAGTGGCTCTGGAGAAGCAAACCAAAGACACTTCCTCACTCTGTCCATCAAAAGCCCGGGAGTCCACTGAATACACTGTCCTTAGGACACAGTTTAAAGATCATCTGTTTTTACCATACCCCTTAATGAAGGGGCTCTCAGCCCTTACCCCAAAGATGAATCAGCAGCCGAGCTGCCACAGACACCTCGGCGAGAGGAGTTTTGGAGGTACCCATCTCTCCCTCTCTGCCTCCTCCACCAAAGTAAGCTATAGATGGCTTCTGGGGTGACCCTGCCAGGGACAGGGGAACCTCTGGAGTGGAGCAGAAGTCACAGGTAGGCTAGTGTCAGGCGAGTTCAGGTGCACAGAGCAGCGGCCCCAGCCCTGCTGCGACTTGCCCATCCCAGAGCTGGCCATGATGTGGCCACTTCACACACCTTCCTTAGAGCTGGGCAGTCATTGCCACAGTTCTGGGGATAGCCCTGGACCCAGAACATGTTCCTCATGTCCAGGGTGTTAAGAGCCATGCCACTCTGAGTTCAGAGGGTCTCCCAGGAGCCTATGAATGTCAGGTAAGAGGAGCGTGGGGCTGGGCAGGCCTGGGACAGGCCGTGCAGCAAGTGCCACCAAATGCTGCCAGGCCTTGTGATGGGGAGTCTGGGTGTGGAGTTAGGTGGGGGGTGTGGTTCTTGCCAGGCAGGGAGCAGGAGGCATAATGGTGCCAGAGACTGAGCCTTGCCCAAGAGGAGGCATGGTCAGGGAGAGGACAGAAGATATGACACTTTGCATGGAAACCATGTGGGAGGCCCCCACGGGGTGTTGTCTGCAGGGGCACAGCCGGCAGGTCTAGGACACAGAGCCCTTTACAGCTGGCTGCCAGCGAGCACTCCCTCTCCTTCCTGAAAGGAATGCCCCTGGCATCTCCACCAGCTCACACCTAGGCATCTGAGGTGACACAGTGAGATGCCCATGGCAGGTGTGGTAACACCTGGATCCTCAGAGACTTCCTGAGAAGGGAGGTATGTGGGCCTCGGAGTCAGAATTCTGGCTTGGAATCCTGGCTCTGCCTCTCTTGAGTGGAACTTAGAAGACATGGGCAAGTCACTTAGCCTCTCTGAGCCTCAGTTGCTCACCTATAAAATTAGAGCAGCAACACTTACCTTCCAGGCTGGTTTGAAAGTAAAATGACATAATGAATGAGACAGCATCCTGTATTTCAGAGGAGATGCTACAGTTGCCCTCATCATGCCCCCCTTCTCTGTATGCTGTTCATGCTTAATGCCTCTGCAGGAAGTTCTTTCTTGAGACTAATTGAAGTCCACTCTGCTGCAATTGGAGCCTTCTTCCTCTTGCTGGGGACTCTGCAGAGGCAGACTGAGCCCCTCCTCTGTCCAGATGTGCCCTGTCAGTGCCTGCAGTGAGTGAAGCAGAGAACTGGGTGACCAGGTGTTGATTTTCACCTTGGAGCTTGGGGGTTCAACTGTCAATGGCCAGAGCCTCTTGACCATGGCAGGATAGGGGGTGCATCATCCTAACTCTTCACACTGTTCTTCCTCTCTGTGCTTAATGCATGCTCCAAAAGGGGTGACTTTGGGCCCGTGCAGAGAGCCCTGGGCTGGGCCTAAAGGCCTGGGTCCTGGCACCTCCGTCTCACTGTGTGGCCCAAGGCCAGTTAGCAACCATTTCGGGCCACCGTGGGCCTGCAAGGATGTCTGTGCTCTAGGGCCCAGGTCCCTCCAGTGAAGACATATGTAGTTCTGACTGAAGACCCTTCTCCTGCTTCTCCCCCTCTGGGACCCTAGCCAACCTGGGAAGACAGCAGATAGGGTCCTGCTGGTGGCTGGCAGTGGTAGCAGCTGAGTCCATCTCTCAGACCAGGACTGCCAAGGGCAGGCCGAGAATTCAAGGTTAGATGGGTGATTCCTGGTAGGTAGGGTTTTGCCTCCCTCCTCAAAACAGAGCCTGGTGCTCCCCTTCCTACCCACTCAGCTGAACTCACCCAGCTCAAGGGCAGTCATGTTTGAGTCTCTCCTTGGAGTGGCTCCTTTCCCACATGAGATCCGCTTTCATCCCTCATTTTGCAGGTGAGAAACCTCGGGCTCAGGCAGGTGAGGTGACTGGCTTGAGGTCCCACAGCCTGTCGGTGGGAAGTGGTGAGGGTCCCTGCGGCAGCTCCCATGGCACCTGGGCCAGGCCGTGCCCTCTAGGTCCTCAGCAGGAGTGGAGCACAGGAGAGTCAGGAGGCTACTAGCCAGGTGGTCTCCTGGTCTAGGAGGAGGCCCTATGGGTGCCAGGGGAACCCTGCTCTGTGGGCCTTGAGGGGTCATCTGGGGCTCCTGGGATTGCTGGGTCCCTTTCCCTGGGAGGAAGTTAGCCGAGGAATGCCAGAGGTTGAGAGCGAGGAACCCAGGAGTTCTAGGCTGTGACTAGTTCTGAGTGCCCCTGTAAACTTCAGTGTTTAGTTTCACGGAGAGTCAAGACTGACTTTTTGTTGACTTTGGACACATGACAGTTTAACTTTACGAAGCGCTCTGATATCTGTGATGTCATTGCATCCTCACAGCAGTCTGTGAGGAGGAAGTGTGGGACTTGTTTGGGAGGGCAGGAGAGTGTGGGCTCTGGAATCAGACACACCGGAGCTTACACCCTGACTCCCACCGGCTCTCTGACCTCAGGCAAGTTGGTAACCAGCCAAGTCTCAGTTTGCTCATCTGTGAAAGGGACAATTTACTCCACAACAAATTGTTAGCAACACCTGCCTTGCTGGCTGTGTGCCTTAAGAGAACATCTGTAACTGCTGGGTCAGTGTCTGGTGCCATGTAATAGTTTTCATGATTTTTATCAGACCCACTTTATAGAAGGGAAGATGGAGGCTGAGAGAAGGAAGGTGACTTGTCTGAGGTCATGTAATGATTTAAATTGGTCCTCCAGACTTCTTGTCTGTGAATTTTTTCTATAAAACCTCCCTCTCCATCCTCAAGTGACCCGATACCTCATTTATCCAGAACCCTCCACGTGTGATGCTGTCTAGACGTGGCATTGTGTCCCCAGTGCCCAACAGCACTTGCCTGGTACACAGTATGTCCTGTGCATAGATGTGTTGATGAATTCATATAAACTGTAAGAAACATTTTTCCAGAAGAAGCAGCTAAGGCCTGTGTCTTGCCCTAAAGACTTCTTTCTTTCTTTCTTTTTTGAGACAGAGTTTCGCTCTTGTTGCCCAGGCTGCAACCTCTGCCTCCCAGGTTCAAGTGATTCTCCTGCCTCGGCCTCCCACATAGCTGGGATTACAGGTGCCCGCCACCACGCCCAGCTAATTTTGTATTTTTAGTAGAGACAGGGTTTCATCATGTTGGTCAGTCTGGTCTGGAACTCCTGACCTCAGGTGATCCACCTGCCTCGGCCTCCCAAAGTGCTGGGATTACAGGAGTGAGCCACCACACCCAGCTCTAAAGACTTCTTTCTGCTCTCTATCCCATTAAAAACAACTCTAACAGTTTTGGTTGGAAACCTTTGCAAAAGAGATTGATCACTTTCTTCCTCTGAACAATGGCAACATGGACGGGTTGAGGGACAGGCCTTAGGAACCCCGCCTGCCTTGCTGAGAATGCCGACGCGGCTTGACCCCTGTGCCAGATGACCCTGGGCTGCTGCATGTGTTCAACTCTGGTTTCTGGCTCTTCCCACCCTGTCGGTTCCTTTATTCTGCTGCCCACAGACTTGCCTCCAGAGCGCTGCATCTCTTTCCTCTCCCCTCGTGTGTGTGTGTGTGTGTGTGTGTGTGTGTGTGTGTGTGTGTGTCCTTCCCAATTTCATGCTTCTACCAGTTAGGGACTAAGAAATGGAACAATTGACCTTACTAGAATTGGTTCGTGTATTCATTCATACCTATTCAACCAGTCAGCCATTGGTGAGCCTGTGTCACACTGGGGATTCTGTCTGTGCATTCTTCCATGCATCCATGTATCCATCCATCCATCTGTCCTGATTGAGGACCTCTGCAGTGGCTTGTGATCAATCAAGACATTACCACACCCTCCTGGCCATGCATGCAGTAAAATAATGATGCACACAGCAAATGCTGGCACAGGACTTGACAGTTTGTAATCTGCCTCTGCTTGCATTACCTCAATCTTCACAACAGCCCTGAGAATAGCATTATCCCCATTTTGCAGATGATGAAAACAAAGCTTAGCAGGATGGGGTCCCCCCGCCCAATGGCCAGCAGTGAGCACAAAGTCACAGTTGGAACTCACTCAGGTCTCTGGCCCACTCTGTTACCTTCTCCCTCCTTTGCGCTACGTTTGGAGGCTGTCTGATGCCATGTTCATTATCTGTCTCTGTCATGAGCTATTGGTGGTGGTGGCTGAGGTTGGACTTTTTGCCTCTGTCAAATGGTCAGTGCAGGGAAGCATGGCCCTGGCTGGGTGGCAGCCACAGACACCCTTCAACCTGCAGACCTTGTCCCGCCTGGACCCAGGCGCACTATCTAGTCCACACTCCCCAAACTGTCCCCTGAGGAGCCCTAGTCCCGTGGCATGGGAATGGATTCAAGGATGCATGAGCATACAGATTTGGGAAACGCTAGGTCACATAAATCCAAACAGGCCTTCTCAGGGTCTTTAATGTATTAATACGAATTAGGGACCCCAATGGGTGGCAGAGTGTGCAGCCAGCCTTTCCTAAGCTTATTTGAACATGCAACTCCTTGGTCAAAGAGCAGGGTCTGGACACACCGTCTTGAGAATGCAGTGAGAAGATCTCATGGGCAAACCCTGACCTTGCTGTTTTGTGCAAGGAAACCCCCAGCCAGAGCTAGTTTCCTGGCCCAGGACTGCATTTTGAGAGAGCATCACAGGGAATACTCTTTAGCCCCAGAAAAGATTCAGTGATAATGGTGGAACTTCAGGCAGCAGGGGCAAGTGGCCGTGGAGATATTTTTATTCTTTCATCCACCAAAAGAACATATCTCAGACATCTACTGTGTGCCAGGAACAGAGCCAGCACTTGGAAATGCCAAGACAATCTAAGTCTCTTCCATTTCATTTTTCCCCCACAGTGCTGCATCTCTTTCCTCCGAGGGTTTTCAAAGAAAGACAAGCCTTAAATACATGCCTTAAAAGGAAGAAGTGATCTGTTAATTGCTCTGGGTCGTTGCTTTGGGTGGGTGACACATTTACTCAATTCAGCGGAGCTGTACCTTCTTAGTCCCAGGTCCTGAGGGGCAGAGAGTGAGGCAATTCCAGGACCCATTACCCTGGGCAGAGTGCACAGATGTTGCAAGGGAGGTCAAGAGCATGGGGAGGCCCGGAGGAGGAGGAGGGGGGAGGGGGAGAAGGGAGCGAGCTTCCTCCTGGGGTCCATCAGTCTCAGCTTGGGGTTGGGGGGCACTTAAGTGAGGCTCTGCGAAGAAGAGATGGGGGAGTGGGGGTGGATGGGCTCCAGGTGGCTGGGAAGGGCATTCTTCCAACAGCTGGAGCAGAGGTGAAAGGAGGCAGCACATGACACTGTGTCATGAGGACCCTGTAAGGAGCCTGTGGATGTGGGAGCAGAGGGAGGAAAAGGAGGTCAGACGGGGCTGGAGAAGTTTCTGGGGCAGATTTTGAGGGTCTGAGCTCCAGCCAAGTGGGTGCTTACCTGATGAGGAGCCTCTTCAGAGCTGGTCACATTCATCCCAGTGTCCCCAGCACCTGGCTGGTGCCCAGTGGGTGTTTGTGGACTGGCTGGACTCTTCCTCTGTAGGCCTCGGGTTCCTCACATTTGTGGTCAGGCGAGGTCACCTGGCACCTCCCTTCCTACTCTGAAGAGCTCTCAGGAGTTCTGGATGCTTGTGCAGGGGAAGGCCTCACCACTCTCCCTGTCTCCTGCCTCAGGGTTCTCTGGGTTGCCCCAGCAGGGCTGGGGCCATGGTGCCCTGAGTGGGGGACAGCCCTCCCGCTGCCAGGGAACTTTGCCCCTCGTGCTTTCTCCCTTCAGCAGTTGGCCCCCTGAGCCCAGAAGGACATTCCTTGGTGTCCCGTGACTGGGAGTGGCAGTGGCATTGAGCGCATGCTGCAGCTTAGCACGGGGAGGGAGCTCTGCTTCCATCTATGTGAAAATGGGCAGCCAGGTGTGGTAGCTCATGCCTATAATCCCAACACTTTGGGAGGCCGAGGCGGGCAGATCACTTGAGGTCAGGAGTTCGAGACCAGCCTGGCCAACATGGTGAAACCCTGTCTCTACTAAAAATACAAAAATTAGCCGGGCTTGGTGGTGCGTGCCTGTAATCCCAGCTCCTCGGGAGGCTGAGGCAGGAGAATCGCTGGAACCCAGGAGGCGGAGATTGCAGTGAGCTGAGATCGTGCCACTGCACTCCAGCCTGGGCAACAGAGCAAGACTCCATCTCAAAAAAGAAAAAGAAAATGGGCAAGTGACTCAGCCTCTGAGCCTCCGCCTTCTTGTCTGTTAATAGTAACTTCCACACTGGACTTTTATGAAGGTTCAACGAGATAAAGTTTGAACATGGATTATAAACTGACTTACTCCACAAACAAGTAAACAGTTCTTGGCATTAACAATATTCATTTGTCCAATTTATATTAATCCCCCAAGCCTCTGGGCCACTCACCTCTTTTCAGGAAGTGCTCCCTGGCATCAGCTCACTGTTCTCTGTGCAAGCTGCCCCTGCTGGTACATTTTATCCAGGCCAGAGCAATAGGAGCCTCTGAATTATGTACAAGTCGCACACACAGGCCAGAACTGTGTGTCTGCAGCCCTGTCTGTGTTTGAACAGAAAGAAAGATGGTGCTGTCCTTCCTATCTGCTGGGCCCAGGGACCAGATACCGCCCCTTCCCTGGCTGCAACCCAGGGGTCTCGGCCTCTGAGGAAGGCTGGGAGCACATGTCAAGAACACCCCCCACACCCAACTTGTCTGTCCTGTTTACAGTCTGGGTCTAACATGACCTGCCCACATACAGGAGCCTCTCTGTGTCCTGCATCCCTGGGTGGCTGGTGGGCATAGGGCTTGAGGGGCAGAAAAAGACAGTCACTCCACATCCCTTCCACTTCCCTGTTCATGCCAGGAGCTGTCAGTCGGGATGACCAAGATCTTCAATGTGGACACTGCTTTATTTCAGCAGGGCCTCAGGTACCCCCTCTGGGAGGCCTGCAGCCTGTCACAGCATGCTGAGCCAAAGCCACCTGCCCAGGGTAGGTGCTGGAGGGACAAGGCTAGGTTGTGCACCTTGGTCCTTAGAACCGTGGACTCTTTCAGTTCCCAAATCTTGGAAGCACTGGATCATGGAACCATAGAATCTCGGTGATATGAAATCCAGACTTGGAGGAGGCCTAAGGGGTCACAATCCAAACCTTCATCCAGCCCAGGCAGCCCCTCTGCAGGCTCCGTGAACACTCTGGCAACTGGGGAGTCATCTGTAGCCCCCTCAGGTAGGTCTCAGACTTCGGTCAGATCACAGGGCAACTCACTGGATTTATCCCCTTGTCCTCTCAGCTCTCCCAGTGAAGTGATATCACTGCCTCTGTGGACAAGACACCTCCAGGAGCCCAGCTCACAGCCACCGGTACCTTCTTCCAGGTAAAGAGAAAAGGAGGGAGGAAGAAAGGAGTTTTTTAAATGCAAATCCTTCCTTCCTTCCTAGGGCTGCTGTTATAGTTTCTGCATGGAAAGCACTTGGAACAATGCCTGGCTGTTCCCCTCTTTGGCCCTCTCAGGGCCCTAGGAGCCTTTGTGTGTCCTGCTCACATTGTCTCCAGGGCCTCGGACAGGGCCTGGTACAGAACATATGACTGAGTTTCTGGAGTCCCACAGGCCAGCGTTGGAGTCCTGACACCTCAGTATAGCTGTGCACCTCTGGGCAAATAGTTTCTCTGCTCTGAGCCCCAGGTTTGTCATCGGCAAAATGGAATAAGAATAACCCTGCCTCACTGCCCTGTGCTTCCTCCTGCAGGACAAGCTGGGGGCCTCCATGGGCGCCTGAGGGCCAGGCGCCAGGGCCGTGGGCACGAGTATGGTGAGACACCAGCCCCTGCAGTACTACGAGCCACAGCTGTGCCTCTCCTGCCTCACGGGCATCTACGGCTGCCGTTGGAAGCGCTACCAGCGCTCCCATGATGATACCACACCGGTGAGCCACCCTGGAACAGGGTCAGAGGGACCCCACTTAATCCCCTCCTCCTCTGCTCTTCCAGTGGGAGCGCCTCTGGTTCCTGCTCCTCACCTTCACCTTTGGCCTCACGCTCACCTGGCTTTACTTCTGGTGGGAAGTCCACAATGACTATGATGAATTCAACTGGTGAGTAGGGGCAGTGGGTGGGGGAGGAAGGGGGTCTGACCCCTGCCCCCTCTCCTCCTGGCAGGTACCTCTACAACCGCATGGGCTACTGGAGCGACTGGCCCGTACCCATCCTTGTGACCACAGCTGCTGCCTTCGCATACATCGCTGGCCTCCTGGTACATGGGGCTGTTTTGGAGGGCAGGTGGCCGCCTGACAATCACCCTGTGGGTCCCTCCTCAGGTCCTGGCACTATGTCACATTGCCGTGGGGCAGCAGATGAACCTGCACTGGCTGCACAAGGTAAGGGCCGCCTCGGCCGGGGCTGGGAGAGAGAGCCTCTGTCCGGTGACTCTTCCCCCTCCAGATCGGGCTGGTGGTCATCCTGGCTTCCACGGTGGTGGCCATGTCGGCCGTGGCCCAGCTGTGGGAGGACGAGTGGGAGGTGCTGCTGATCTCCCTGCAGGTGAGTGAGGAGGGTCCCCCAGGACCCTCACATACTGGTCTCCCTTCCCTCTCCCTGCAAACAGGGCACAGCGCCATTCCTGCATGTGGGGGCTGTGGCAGCAGTCACCATGCTCTCCTGGATCGTGGCAGGACAGTTCGCCCGCGCAGAGCGGACCTGTGAGTAGAACTGTGAAGGGCCTGCCCCTCCAACCAGGCAGCACTCACGGCCCCTTATCTGCAGCCTCCCAGGTGACCATTCTCTGTACCTTCTTCACCGTGGTGTTTGCCCTCTACCTGGCCCCTCTCACCATCTCCTCTCCCTGCATCATGGAGAAGAAAGACCTCGGCCCCAAGCCTGCTCTCATTGGCCACCGCGGGGCCCCCATGGTGAGTGCCACCTCAGGGTCCTAACAGCCCCGTGGCTCTCCCTTCACCACCCCTTCTTCCCCAGCTGGCTCCAGAGCACACGCTCATGTCCTTCCGGAAGGCCCTCGAGCAGAAGCTGTACGGGCTCCAGGCTGACATTACCATCAGGTAGGTGTAGCGGAGGGGAGATAGTTCCTCTATCACTGACTCGGTGGCCCCACCCTCCCTGCAGCCTGGACGGCGTGCCCTTCCTCATGCATGACACCACCCTGCGGCGCACCACCAACGTGGAGGAGGAGTTCCCGGAGCTGGCCCGCAGGCCTGCCTCCATGCTTAACTGGACCACCCTGCAGAGACTCAACGCTGGCCAGTGGTTCCTGAAGGTCTGGCTGCACCTGATCCCAATCTTAGGCATTGCAGCCATGTGTGTGTCCCTGTCCCTGCCAGACTGACCCCTTCTGGACAGCCAGCTCCCTGTCACCCTCCGACCACAGAGAGGCCCAGAACCAGTCCATCTGCAGCCTGGCAGAGCTCCTGGAGCTGGCCAAGGGCAATGCCACACTGCTGCTCAACCTGCGTGACCCGCCCCGGGAGCACCCCTACCGCAGCAGTTTTATCAACGTGACTCTGGAGGCCGTGCTGCACTCCGGCTTCCCCCAGCACCAGGTGAGGCCCTGCAACGCAGCTCTGCCCCCGGGGAAGTCTGAGGCTGCCTCTCTTCTGCCTGCAGGTCATGTGGCTGCCTAGCAGGCAGAGGCCCCTGGTGCGGAAGGTGGCTCCCGGCTTCCAACAGACATCAGGCTCCAAGGAGGCAGTCGCCAGCCTGCGGAGAGGCCACATCCAGCGGCTGAACCTGCGCTACACTCAGGTGTCCCGCCAGGAGCTCAGGTGCCTGCCCTGCCCTGGGCTCCTCCAGGAGAGCATGCTGACCTGCCTCTCCCCTGCCCCACAGGGACTACGCGTCCTGGAACCTGAGTGTGAACCTCTACACAGTCAACGCACCGTGGCTCTTCTCCCTGCTGTGGTGTGCGGGGGTCCCATCCGTCACCTCTGACAACTCCCACGCCCTGTCCCAGGTGCCTTCCCCCCTCTGGATCATGGTGAGTTGGGGGGCAGAGGGCCCCTGGGGGGCCTGGAAGTTGGCCTCGGGCCGTCTGTCCACAGCCCCCGGACGAGTACTGTCTCATGTGGGTCACTGCCGACCTGGTCTCCTTCACCCTCATCGTGGGCATCTTCGTGCTCCAGAAGTGAGTAGGATCTGACCACTTCCGTGGCTGTCGAGACCTGATGCCCACGGGGCCATCTCTGCAGGTGGCGCCTGGGTGGCATACGGAGCTACAACCCTGAGCAGATCATGCTGAGTGCTGCGGTGCGCCGGACCAGCCGGGACGTCAGCATCATGAAGGAGAAGCTTATTTTCTCAGGTACACAGCCCTGCAGACAGGTGGAGGCAGGCCCCGACTCACATTCTGTCTCCCTCTGGCCCAGCAGAGATCAGCGATGGTGTAGAGGTCTCCGATGTGCTCTCCGTATGTTCAGACAACAGTTATGACACATATGCCAACAGCACCGCCACCCCTGTGGGCCCCCGAGGGGGTGGCAGCCACACCAAGACCCTCATAGAGCGGAGTGGGCGTTAGCTGAAGACATGTCTGTCCCACCTGTACCTGACACAGAAGCTGGGGAGCCTAGGAGAGCTGGTGGAAGTGTGTCTGAACTCGGAGTGCTCTGGGAGCGGGCTCCACAGCCTCCTTGTGGGCTCCAGCCCCTTGTCAGCCGCAGCCTCTCTTGAGGGGGACTCCCTGTCTCCTGAGGCCCAGCTGGGCCAGGACTCCATCCTTTCAGATGCCCCTGCAGGCCTGGGGCTCCTTCTGGGAAGTATGGGGCCTAGGGCTTGGTCCCCCTCTTCTGAGGCCCTCTCCTGTATCCCGACCTGGAAGCTTTGATGGGTCATGGGCCATGCCATACCCCCTGTGGCAATGGAGTGTGTGGATGCTCACCTGTGCCATCTGTCCTCCTGTCTGTGCCAGGAGGCACCTGAGTTCTCTGCTGTTATCCTGCCCCAAGGGCCTGGGCCGAGCCTCTACCTGAAGCAACTCTGCTCTTCCTGTCAGTCTCAAAGCACAAGGAGGTTCAGCCCAGGAGGAAGCCAGCTGCAATGTGGAGACACGTCCTCCTCCCCAACCCACCTCATGCCACCGCCAACCCCCTGCCCCAGGAGCGGGCCTGAGCCACGTCCTCTAGGAGCAGCTGGAGATGGCCAAAAGAGTGAGCTCAGGACTACTGGATCCCATGCCCAGGTGTCCAGCAGACCTCAAGGCAGAAGGGTCACCTAACCCAGGAGTCCACAGACTGATGTGACCTCAGGTTCCCACATCAGTGGCCACAGGGCAGGGCCCACCTGGTAGAAGTGTTCTGGATATGGCCAGGGTGGGTGTGTGGCTAAGTGGGCCTGAACAGAGGGAACCTAGGGCCCTTGGCCAATGTGATTAAAGCTGCCATCTTGATGTGTGTTGTCTCTGAATTGCCAGCAGGAGGG